CTTCAGATTGTATATCTGGCAACAATATCCGATCCCCCAAGAATGAAGGGAAATCAAGACATTCTCAGATGAAGAAAAACTAATAGAATTTGTCACCAGCTGATCTACTCTTTAAAAAAAAAATGGCTGAGGGAAATTCTTGAAACAGAAAGGAAACGATTAGAAAAAGGAATCTTGGGACACTAGGAACGAAGAAGAGTAAAATATGCATAAATCAAGTAAGCTTTCCTCTTCTCTTGAATTCTCTAACTTATGCCTGACCCTTGAAGCAAATATTGTAACACTGATGTGGTTCTCCTCAATGAATGCAGAGGAAATACTTAAAAACAACTATATTATAAATGAGTGGGGGAAAGAACTTTACAGGAATTAAGGTTTCTACACTTCACTAGAATTAAGTCAGCACCGGTAGACTGTGATAATTTATGTATCTATAAAGTGTGGGTTTGGACAGCAGATTTTATCAGGTTGAGGGCTCAGGCCGAGAGCATGTAGAAGCAGTTAGCTCACTCTTTCTAGATGTGGCGGCTGACAAGGACAAAGAGGGCTGGGACTAGAACTGCTGTAGACAAGGAAAGCAGCCAGTGGAGAAGAGCGCATACGCCAAAGAACGTGGATGATGGAGCACAGGCGGGGAGGTAGGATGAAGGAAATGGCTCTGGGAAGAAAGGGTCTCTATGTCTGAGAAAGGAAGAAATTGGCTGAAGATACAAATTAGAGACAAGGTGAGGGAAATTGAGGGAGTTGCCTGAGGATGATTCTCCTCCCAGTCAAGTAGGCACCTGCTGAGAGAAAGGATAAGCCGAGATGAGGGAGATGATGATGGTTTGGGGCGCAGAAAGCGGGAATGAAAGACAGGAGCTAAAGCCGAAGTTTTTTCTCTCTCGCTACTTAAAAGCTGTAAGATAACGAATTGATCAGCAGGTGGCAGTGTCCGCGGAGGCTCGCATCCCGTCGGCCCTGGCTCTCAAGGCGGAAACACGCACCATGGTGACTTTCCGGCCTGCATCGCCTCTGCTCCCCTATCCCGGCTGACGTTGGACGACAAAGATGGCGGCAGGGACCAGCAGTTACTGGGAAGGTGAGGGCGAGAAGGCCTCCGGGTGCGTCCTACGAGGGTGAGAGGGGCTGAGTGAGGACAGATCTTGGGAGAAGCAGCACAGGAAAGAACCAGACTCCCGGAGCGGCCGAGCTGAGCAGCGGGGCTTGCCTAAGTGGGATCCCCGGGGCCTTGGGGATACCGAACGGTCTGGGGTAGGGGTCTGGCCTGGCCGGGGCGTGTGAGCGGGACGTGGGGCAGGGGTTGGGCAGAGTGGACAGAGCGGGGATGTAGAGGAAGAGGGCTCTCAATCGCCTGGGTAGAATTGTGTTGAGGGAGTAATGGAACTCGGACGAAGGGGCTTGGGGTACGAACTCTGAGAGGAAACGAATGTTGAGGGAGAAGATCCAGAGCCCCGGAGACTGGAGGAGTCAGCGCATTGGAGCTGAGGTCACTATTGGAAAACTGAGTGGGAAAAGAGAAGGAGGAACTTGCATTCCGGTCCGTCGGAGGAAGTATGAAGAGAATAGGAGACAGAATGTCTCTTATTGGGTCTCCATGACAACTACAGGTTGGGGACTTCCAGGACTGGGTGTTTGAAGGTCTAATTATTTGTTGTTATAATTTTGTTAAAGATCTCAGGAAACAGGCTCGACAGCTGGAAAATGAACTTGACCTGAAACTAGTTTCCTTCAGCAAACTATGTACAAGTTACAGTCATAGCAGTACCCGAGATGGAAGACGCGACAGGTATAGGTACTACCAGATTCTGTCTCCTATGCCTTAACAATGGATCCTCTTTAACTGAACTTCTTTTTAGTTCTGATACAACACCCCTTTTAAATGGATCAAGCCAAGACAGAATGTTTGAGACAATGGCGATTGAGATTGAACAACTTTTGGCAAGGGTAAGTGCTTTCTGTTAAATGGCTATTTTGCAATTTTGATTGTTTTTTTTTTCTTTATTTCTAGCTTACAGGGGTAAATGATAAAATGGCAGAATATACCAACAGTGCAGGTGTCCCCTCCTTGAATGCAGCCCTGATGCATACATTACAGCGGCATAGAGACATATTGCAGGTAATATATTGGGCTCGAGATGTTTTCATTATTTCTGTTGAGACTGGATGTTGATTTATTACAGGATTATACACATGAATTCCATAAAACCAAAGCAAACTTTATGGCAATACGGGAAAGGGAGAATCTTATGGGATCAGTACGAAAAGATATTGAGTAAGTTACTTTTTATATTATTTTGTAGAATAAAAATGTTTTTAAATTTTCTCTTTTGTCCCAGGTCATATAAAAGTGGGTCTGGAGTAAACAACAGAAGAACTGAGCTATTTTTGAAAGAACATGACCACCTTCGAAAGTAGGTATTGAATGTATGTGCATTATGTGGTTTTCAGAATTTGAATTTTTCTTTTTATTTGCAGCTCAGATCGTCTGATAGAAGAGACAATAAGGTAGGAATAAGTTTTTGTTTTGCTTTGTTGGTTGGTGATTTGTCATCTTTTTTTCCCCTTGCAGCATTGCTATGGCAACAAAAGAAAATATGACTTCACAGAGAGGAATGTTGAAGTCAATTCACAGCAAAATGAACACTTTGGCCAGTATCCTTTTTGAATGTTCGCAGTCTGTGTTTCCAAATATGACCTTAATAAAGATTTCCCAAAGATCGTTTTCCTGCTGTAAACAGCCTGATCCAGAGGATCAACCTGAGGAAGCGGCGGGACTCGCTCATCCTAGGGGGTGTTATTGGGATCTGTACCATCCTGTTGCTGCTGTATGCGTTCCATTGATGGGACATCTTCAGGGACTCTTGACAGCCACCGCTTTCACACCCTGGTCTGGAATAAGGAAACATCGGAGGGAGAAGTTGACTGTCTTGATAATTAGCCTGACCAGCAGGATGAATGCAAGACTGACAGTGATGGACTCTGTGACATGGTCAGGTTGAGCTGAAGCCACAGTTTCTCTGTGCTGTGTTTTCTAACACATTTTTCTGTTTTTAATTAAAAAAAAAAAAAAAAGGTTTTCAGTTGCTTTTGTCTCCCTAGGAGGCAGGTAAACCAATCAAAAACAGAGTTTTCTGTGTTTCCATGATAGTGTTGAAGCCTAATGACAAGCCAGGTCTTACAGCTGGGCTCTTCAGAAAACCAGGTTTCTACATCCAAAGACTGCTTTTCTTTTAGCTGCCAGATTGGATTGTGAATAAAAATAATTCTTCCCTCTCCCTCTCCCTCTCCCCACGGTCTCCCTCTTTCCACGGTCTCCCTCTGATGCCGAGCCGAAGCTGGACTGTACTGCTGCCATCTCGGCTCACTGCAACCTCCCTGCCTGATTCTCCTGCCTCAGCCTGCCGAGTGCCTGCAATTGCAGGCGAGCGCCGCCACGCCTGACTGCCTCGGCCTCCCGAGGTGCCGGGATTGCAGACGGAGTCTCGTTCACTCAGTGCTCAATGGTGCCCAGGCTGGAGTGCAGTGGCGTGATCTCGGCTCACTACAACCTCCACCTCCCAGCCACCTGCCTTGGCCTCCCAAAGTGCCGAGATTGCAGCCTCTGCCCGGCCGCCACCCCGTCTGGAAAGTGAGGAGCGCCTCTGCCCGGCCGCCATCCCATCTAGGAAGTGAGGAGCGCCTCTTCCCAGCCGCCATCCCATCTAGGAAGTGAGGAGCGTCTCTGCCCGGCCGCCCATCGTCTGAGATGTGGGGAGCGCCTCTGCCCCGCCGCCCCGTCTGGGATGTGAGGAGCTCCTCTGCCCGGCCGCGACCCCGTCTGGGAGGTGAGGAGCGTCTCTGTCTGGCCACCCCGTCTGAGAAGTGAGGAGACCTCCGCCCGGCAGCCGCCCTGTCTGAGAAGTGAGGAGCCCCTCCGCCCGGCAGCCACCCCATCTGGGAAGTGAGGAGCGTCTACGCCCGGGCAGCTGCCCCGTCCGGGAGGGAGGTGGGGGGGTCAGCCCCCCGCCCGGCCAGCCGCCCCGTCCGGGAGGGAGGTGGGGGGGATCAGCCCCCCGCCCGGCCAGCCGCCCCGTCCGGGAGGGAGGTGGGGGGCGCCTCTGCCCGGCCGCCCCTGCCCGGCCGCCCCTACTGGGAAGTGAGGAGCCCCTCTGCCTGGCCACCACCCCATCTGGGAGGTGTGCCCAGCAGCTCATTGAGAACGGGCCATGATGACAATGGCGGTTTTGTGGAATAGAAAAGGCGGAAAGGTGGGGAAAAGATTGAGAAATTGGATGGTTGCCGTGTCTGTGTAGAAAGAAGTAGACATGGGAGACTTTTCATTTTGTTCTGTACTAAGAAAAATTCTTCTGCCTTGGGATCCTGTTGATCTATGACCTTACCCCCAACCTGGTGCTCTCTGAAACATGTGCTGTGTCCACTCAGGGTTAAATGGATTAAGGGTGGTGCAAGATGTGCTTTGTTAAACAGATGCTTGAAGGCAGCATGCTCCTTAAGAGTCATCACCACTCCCTAATCTCAAGTACCCAGGGACACAAACACTGCGGAAGGCGGCAGGGTCCTCTGCCTAGGAAAACCAGAGACCTTTGTTCACTTGTTGATCTGCTGACCTTCCCTCCACTATTGTCCTATGACCCTGCCAAATCCCCCTCTGCGAGAAACACCCAAGAATGATCAATTAAAAAAAAAATAATATAATAATAATTCTTGTCCTCTTATTTTACACTCATAATGAGAAATCACAAGTTCTTTCTTGATGATCTGTGCTATAGATTTCTACTCTGTCTCCTCAACTCTGTTGATATTTGGGGAAAATTCTGTTTTTCATAGATTCTTTGAGATGCTGATGGACCAGCTTCAGCATGTTTGAGGTTGTCTGAAATGGAGATCACTGTAAAACTGTCTTTTTCTTTTAAATTACAAGTACACTGGGGTTAACTGTATTGCTGGAAAAACATCAAGAATGACAGTCTTATATTTAAGGCACCAGTCATTGTTTCCATTTTTTTTTTAATTCTTCCCTTGGATTAATATTTTCTACTGAAAAGAAATGAAATCTCAGTTCCACTATGATAAAAGAAACGAATCACCAGTGTCTGTCAGTGCCCCCACTGCTCCTCCTCATACCAGCATTGACACTGGTAGCTGAGGAAGGGGACTGCTCAATTTCTAATGTGATCTATTCAAGAAGCCACATATAAAAAGGCATTGAGGGCTCACTGTCCAGAGAATTGCTTTTGTAAATGCTCCACAACGTATGGGCAAAAGTTTAAGGACTACTGCCTGATGTACCAGGAATCCTGAGTTCTGTGAAAATCTGTTCATTCCAAATCTGTTAAGCATTTCCAAACATCCAGAGAATGGTTTCACTGTTGAGGGTGCATGTGGCAGAATCTGTCTCTCTCTGCACCTGTCTTCTGTTACCATCCCTGGACAGTGACAGATTTTAAGCCAGCCACCAGAATTCTTTTCGAGTTAACCATTTCTTAGTTTCTGTAAATTCATGACTTGTCTTACTGAACTACAGCCTGGTTTGTAGACTTCCAACATCTACACTGCTGCTCTTCACCATTGGAATTCACTGTGGTATTTATAGTATTGGCTTCAGTCCGAGCCACAGGCAATAAAAGGATATCAGCTGTAGTTCTCAGCTACATCATGGTGTATAGATGCTGTTATTCAGGCGAACTTGCTCATGGGTGGACTAACACCTGGTTTGGTACAGAGACTGAGAAGTTTTTCATTCTGGTGTCAAAGTTTTGTTACATTATGGGTGTGAAGGGCATTTGATATATTTTTCTTAACTATGGGGTTTATTTTTCTAAATGTGGGTTGATTGACTGTTAATTGATTCAGGGTACCCTTAAAAGAAAAGAAGTTTTCCCATTGTGAACCTTAAATGATCAGAGAAGTAAGTTCATTGATTAAATTCTCTGTTGGGAGAACAAAACTTTTCTCCCTTGACACTTTATTATCTTTGATTTTTCAAAGGGCCTTGATTGGTGGTTGTGTCTCGGTTAAAATTTATGGGACTTTGCTATGTAGTTGGCATTTATAAAATCTGAAGTATCATAAATAAAGTTATTTATTTAATTATACTACCAGTCTTTTTTACTGGTCTGATTCTTTTGTGCATTCATTAAAGCTGATTGTGTGAGAGTGAACTGGGACACAAGCTAGTCTAGCTCACTGCAGCCAAGCAAACCCTGTTGATGGCTGATGGGCCTTTCCATTAGGGTTTTGCTTATGTGAAGTAATGGAATTATGTTGGTTATTTTCTTTATGAAAATAAACCAGTTCTTCCAAGGAAGTTAAAAGGCTTGGTATGGATGTTGGTGTCAGATAGGTCTGACTAACCTCTCCGTGCTGCAGCCTATACTAAGGTGACCCAGGGCCACATGTAGACAGCTAGGCCAGTGCTTTTTCCTCTTAGGGTTTCTTTGCAGAAAGAAACCTCCAGCAAGGGAAGAGAGGTGTGTGTCCACAGGAAGGGGCTCCGTGGGGATCCCATGAAGGGATTTGAGCTCTTTCAGCTCCATGTCATTTAACTTTTTTGTTTAACCACCTTGGCTTTCTCTCCTTTTTTGCTGTCCTCCTTACGGACCAGTTACCAGATTCAGAGGCTAACAGTTAGTTACTTGTTAATGCTAGTCACAGCCAGGAGGTCAGAAGGAATTTTCTACTTCTGGATCCAAATGTTACCTCTTAGGGGAAGTTATGCCCCCTCAACTATTGTCTTATTATAATGAATCTTTCCTTTTTGGTCCTTTTAAGTAACCACTCAAAACTTTTCATTTCACTGAAAAAATATGAAAAACCATGACAATAGGGCTGGGTGCAGTGGCTCACGCCTGTAATCTTAGCACTTTGGGAGACCAAGGCAGGCGGATCGTTTGAGGCCAGGAGTTTGAGACCAGCCTGGGCAATGTAGCAAGACTCTGTCTCTGCAAAAAAAATTAAAAGATACCTGAGAGCTCACTTTAATATCAAGGTATTTGCATCCATTCCCACCCTGTTAGCTCTTAAGGGAGGAGGGAAATCAATTCCAACCATACTTTCCTGTGATGGAAGATGTTTCCTCTTGAAAAAATGCCAATACAGATTTTTAAAACCTATTGTTTTCCAAATGCACTTTGTAAGTTTTTGCTTTTAAAATAGCTTCTTGGAACCAATTTTATTGTATTTGTACTTAATTTTTGTTCTCATCTAAATGTGCATTTTCTGACTGTATAGAAGAAGCTTTGGTATGTAATTTAATAATAAATTAGAAATCTAAATGATTGCATTTGTAATTGTTTATATTGAAACAGTAACCATCAAGGTAGTTTGGGGATAGAGATTATGGTATCTCTGGTGTTGATAAGTGTTTCTCATGATGTCCTGAAACCCAGGATGAAATAATACAGGTGCTGAAAAGCTGTCACATGTCATTCAGAAACCATCATATGAACAGTCCACTAGTATTTTAGCCCTAGAAGTGAAGGGGAATCTCTTAACATGAAACTTCAGGAGGCATAATGGGAATCTACAATTGTAGAATTGGCTGGGTGCAGTGGCTAACACCTGTAATCCCAGCAGTTCGAGAGGCCGAGGCAGGAGGATTGCTTGAGACCAGGGATTTGAGACCAGTCTGGGCAACACAGCAAAGACCTTGTCTCTACAAAAACTAAAATTAGCCATTCATGATGGTGTGCACCTATAGTCCCAGCTACTCGGAAGGCTGAGGTAGGAGGATCATGAGCCCAGGAGGTCAAGGCTGCAGTAAGCAACGATTGTGCCACTGTACTCCAGCCTGGGTGACAGAGACCCTGTCTCAAAAATAAATTAATTTTTTAAAAATCGTGTACTGCTGGGCTTTAGTACATTAGTTGTGCAACCAGCCCCACTGTCTAATTTTAGAGCTTTGCAATTAATCCAGCCAGTGATCAATTCCTCTTCTATAAAATGGTGATAAGGATGGCTACCATAATTGTGCCCTGATTATATTGTCAGGGTTATGTGAGGAAATGCTCATAAGCATCTCAGCAAAGCCAGGGGTACAGGGCTCACCTGACATAAGAGATATCCTTGGGTTTGTCCTAATAGCGAGA